CCACCCGGAAGCACTTGCTGCACCAACAGCATTCCCAAAGCTTGCCTCTGCAGCCCTGTAGCACCCATTAGAAACACTTCTCACAATGAACTACTGTGCTGGCAAACCCATAACTGGACTGCCGGACAGCAAGCTCTGTGAGGCATCTAGGAAAAAAGCTCGCGAAATCCCGAGAAACACTCTTCACTCCGGAATAGCGTCACATTCTTGAGTCATTTGGGATGACAGGGGATATCCTGGAGCAGGTGTATTGGGAAGTCAGTGAACAAGAAGGCTAATTCATTAGTGGGCCTGCTAGCGTAGTATTTTAACGATTTCGCAGCCTTTAAATCATTGGTGGTCTTTAGCGTGCCGGATCAGCTGGTGGTGGAGTTGGAGGATAGATGGCAGGGATCTGAAGAAAGGTGAAGTGTAGATAGGAGTAGAGACAATATGAAGTTTAGAAAAGACTAATTGCTGGACGCGGTGGCTCATGTCTATAATCCCAGCACTCTGGGATGCCAAGGTGGGAGGACTACTTGAGACCAGGAGTTCGGGACCAGCCTGGGCAACGTAGCAAGACCATGTCTCTACAAAAAATAAAAAATTAGCCAAGCGAGGTGGTGCGCGCCTGCAATCCCAGCTACTCGGGAGGTGAGAAGATCGCTTAATTCCGGGAGGTCGAGGCTGCAGTGAGCCGTGATCGTGCCATTGCACTCCAGCCTGGGCAACGGAGCGAGACCCCATCTTAATTAAAAAGAAAAAAATACAGGAGAGACTGGGCTGCTTTGAAAAGTGGATTTGACGGGAATGTGGGGTTTGGAGAGATCTTATGTTTTCCAAGACTAGAAAAACATTGTGGTTCCGTTCAGCCCTCCCGGAAAATACGTAGGGGACTTAAAGAGCGGACCGAGTACCTGTTTGTTTCCCCATCCCTTAGCCGGCAGGGCTCTGGCAGCGCCCTGGGAGAACTTAGGGAAGGGCCTTCTCGCAGCGGTTACCGGAAGTGACGCATTCATTCTCGCGAGAACAAAGACGCGCGAGCATCGGCGGCCCGGAACCGGCCTTGGAACAACTGTGGAACCTGAGGCCGCTTGCCCTCCCGCCCCATGGAGCGGCCCCCGGGGCTGCGGCCGGGCGCGGGCGGGCCCTGGGAGATGCGGGAGCGGCTGGGCACCGGCGGCTTCGGGAACGTCTGTCTGTACCAGCATCGGGTGAGGCGGGGCGTGAGAGGGAGCGGCGGTGGTTTTTTTTTCTGTTGATTTTCTATTTTGGCAGGAACTTGATCTCAAAATAGCAATTAAGTCTTGTCGCCTAGAGCTAAGTACCAAAAACAGAGAACGATGGTGCCATGAAATCCAGATTATGAAGAAGTAAGTGTATTCCTTGACTTACATTTCCCTGGTTTTTTATTGTAATGTTTTTCTTTCTTATTAGGTTGAACCATGCCAATGTTGTAAAGGCCTGTGATGTTCCTGAAGAATTGAATATTTTGATTCATGATGTGCCTCTTCTAGCAATGGAATACTGTTCTGGAGGAGATCTCCGAAAGGTAGTGTGGATGTTTTGAGATGAGAGAGAGTAGAACAGATTTTTAGATTTCTTTCTTTTTTTAGCTGCTCAACAAACCAGAAAATTGTTGTGGACTTAAAGAAAGCCAGATACTTTCTTTACTAAGTGATATAGGTACGTATCAGTATTAAAATACCATTGTAATGTTACTTTAAAGTATATTTTAAACTTTATTTAGGGTCTGGGATTCGATATTTGCATGAAAACAAAATTATACATCGAGATCTAAAACCTGAAAACATAGTTCTTCAGGATGTTGGTGGAAAGGTAGGTGAAACCTGAAGTAATGTTTCATGCCTTTTAATACTTAATCTGTCTTATTATTTTGCAGATAATACATAAAATAATTGATCTGGGATATGCCAAAGATGTTGATCAAGGAAGTCTGTGTACATCTTTTGTGGGAACACTGCAGTATCTGGTGAGACCTGTTTTGTTTCTTTGAATTTAAGTTGTTGGTGTTTAAAGCATTTTCTCTTTTGAAGGCCCCAGAGCTCTTTGAGAATAAGCCTTACACAGCCACTGTTGATTATTGGAGCTTTGGGACCATGGTATTTGAATGTATTGCTGGATATAGGCCTTTTTTGCATCATCTGCAGCCATTTACCTGGTAAGAAATGGATGAGAACTTGGGCATGCTTATTTGTCAACTGAGGTAGCTTTTGATTTTATAGGCATGAGAAGATTAAGAAGAAGGATCCAAAGTGTATATTTGCATGTGAAGAGATGTCAGGAGAAGTTCGGTTTAGTAGCCATTTACCTCAACCAAATAGCCTTTGTAGGTAAGTATATTTTAGTTAAGGAAGTTTGCCTCTTGATTTTCACCCTATTTTGTATGTTTTCTAGTTTAGTAGTAGAACCCATGGAAAACTGGCTACAGTTGATGTTGAATTGGGACCCTCAGCAGAGAGGAGGACCTGTTGACCTTACTTTGAAGCAGCCAAGATGTTTTGTATTAATGGATCACATTTTGAATTTGAAGGTTAGTCTTAATGGGTCTACTGCATAAGACCAAATAACTTTACCTTTTTTTCTTATTTATACAGATAGTACACATCCTAAATATGACTTCTGCAAAGATAATTTCTTTTCTGTTACCACCTGATGAAAGTCTTCATTCACTACAGTCTCGTATTGAGCGTGAAACTGGAATAAATACTGGTTCTCAAGAACTTCTTTCAGAGACAGGAATTTCTCTGGATCCTCGGAAACCAGCCTCTCAATGTGTTCTAGATGGAGTTGTAAGAAAATTAATTATAATATCCCTAGAGTAAACAGGATTTTAACTGTTTGTTTCTTTTTCAGAGAGGCTGTGATAGCTATATGGTTTATTTGTTTGATAAAAGTAAAACTGTATATGAAGGGCCATTTGCTTCCAGAAGTTTATCTGATTGTGTAAATTATATTGGTAAGTCCAGTCCATTTAGTGGCTGAGCTTTACCTTGCCCTTTTTCTCATCTTCTTGTATATAGTACAGGACAGCAAAATACAGCTTCCAATTATACAGCTGCGTAAAGTGTGGGCTGAAGCAGTGCACTATGTGTCTGGACTAAAAGAAGACTATAGCAGGCTCTTTCAGGGACAAAGGGCAGCAATGTAAGTGGATTCTGTTGTTTATAAGCACAATGTTCTTTTTCTTTTTTTTCTTGCTGTGGTTTAGGTTAAGTCTTCTTAGATATAATGCTAACTTAACAAAAATGAAGAACACTTTGATCTCAGCATCACAACAACTGAAAGCTAAATTGGAGTTTTTTCACAAAAGCATTCAGCTTGACTTGGAGAGATACAGCGAGCAGATGACGTATGGGATATGTAAGTGTCTGTGTAATGTATTTGAAAGGAGCTCTGAGATAACCAATTTAGACTTTTCTTTTAGCTTCAGAAAAAATGCTAAAAGCATGGAAAGAAATGGAAGAAAAGGCCATCCACTATGCTGAGGTAAAATCATTGACGTCATTCTGTATACTTATTTCATTTCCTTTGTATTTTCATCATATTTTAGGTTGGTGTCATTGGATACCTGGAGGATCAGATTATGTCTTTGCATGCTGAAATCATGGAGCTACAGAAGAGCCCCTATGGAAGACGTCAGGGAGACTTGATGGAATCTCTGTAAGGATGCACTTGTGTTGTTGGTCTTGACATCACTTATCAGAGCGTGTTTTCTCTTTTATAGGGAACAGCGTGCCATTGATCTATATAAGCAGTTAAAACACAGACCTTCAGGTAAGACACTTCTACCACAGTGCTTGAAGGCAGATGACTTGTTTTGTTGGCAAAATAATTCCAGTTGAACATCTGCTAAATACTGAGCAAGGTCTGCTGGAAAGAGTACTGGATGGGGAATCAGAGGCTTGAATTCTAGATTGAGTAATTTACTGACCGTTACCTCAGGCAAATCTGCGTTTCCCATTTCCTTCTTCTGCAAAATGGGGTTGAAACCTAGCTTTCCTACTCAGTGAGTATATTGTGACAGTGTATTTAAGAGGATGTTTGTGAAAATGCTTTGAAAACTATAAACTATTATGTACTTGCAAGATATTATCATTTAGTTAAAAATTTGTTTTGAAGGGTAACAGAAGAAATAAAGTCTGTGCCCTAATGTGCATTATACTTAAATGCATGTTAAAAAAAGATATACTTTTACACTTTAAAATTTGTAGACACATAGCAACACATGCAAATTAATATACATGTGAAATTGTATTTCATATACTATTTTCACATTTAAAAAATAACATTATCTCCTCTTATACTGCTTTTATTTTACTGAAATGTATTCAGTTTAGTCTGACCAGCAGTTCTCAAAATGTGGCATATGGACCTGTGAGAATCCTTGAAACTTTGTCAGAGAGTCTGTGAGGTTAGAACCATTTTCATAATAAGATGTTATTTGCATTTTTCACCATGTTGACATTTTCATTGATGGTGCAACATAAAATGGCTTTCACCTTAGTATGAATCAAGGCACTAGCGCCAAACTATGCTAGTAGCCGTTATATTTTTTACCACCATGCAGTCACAGTTTTTAAAAAATGACAGTTTCACTTACAAATGTCCTTGATAAAGCAGTAAAAATATTATTTTATTTAAATCTCAACGCTTGAGTATGGGTTTTTAATATTTTGTGTGATGAAATGGGAAGTACTCATAAAGTGTTTCTTCTATACAGTGAAGTATGATGGTTGTCTTAAGGAAAACCACTTCAGTAATTGTTTACGTTGCTAGTTGTCTGGCCTCTTTCAGGGAAGATACCATTTTTACTTGGAAGAGCAACTGTCAGGCAAACTATGATTATTCAGATTTGCATACGTGAGATAATTTCTAAGAAATTAAATGAAAATAAAAAGTATAGCACACTTATTACTTTAAGGGAAAAAAGCAGTATTTGTTGTCAATGATAAAATTCCATGTTTCAAGCAAAAAGAATTTTAGAAAACTTGTATTTACCAGCTGGAATGACAGCTTCTCAGTACTTAAAAACTTTTCTGATGAGATTAGTGGTGATATCAGAAAGGTTTGCAAAAATGTAAAACAGTGCAAGTGTTCTCACTCAAATTTTTTTGTTTTAGAAAATATCGTTTTTTGGTTTTTGTTTTTAGAGGTGGGCTCTTGCTATGTTGACCAGGCTGGCCTTGGACTCCCTGGGTTCAAGTGATCCTTCCACTTCAGGCTTCCAAGTATCTCAAGTAGCAGTAACCAGTGAAAGGAGGTGGCTCTCGTAGATATGAGTATACTGTGTAGACACATGTATGTATAGCACTTAGCATGTCTGAGGAAATGCAGTATGACTGGAGTGTAGAGTTTCAGGAGAGAGAAAACCTAAATATAGGAGAGAGAGAAAACGTAAATATAGGTTTTTTTGTTTGTTTTTAATAAAAACATGTTAATGGGCAATAGGTTTGTTATTTTTAAATGAATTAAGACACGAGTATTTTTAAATTTCTGTTTAATTCCTGAAAAACCCTTTGGGGTTCTCAAGAATTTTCTAGTGTAAAGGGGTCCTGAGACCAAAAAGTTTGAGAACTGCTTATCTAGACTATTCTCAGAAGCTTGGCTGCTCAGGAAAGAAGAGAGGTGGGTGAGTAGCTAAAAGTTGATGTAGAGTCAAGGGAGGTCACTTCTCAGAAGGAAGACTTAAACATGAGGTGCCACATGATGATGTTTTGGTTAACAACAAATTGTGTATACTATGGTAGTCCCATAAGATTATACTACTGTATTTTTACTATGTATTTTCTATGTTTACATGCACAAATACTTACCATTGTGTTACAGTTGCCTACAGTATTCAGTACAGTCACTTGCTGAACAGGTATGTAGCCTATTGTCAAAAGGCTATACCATACAGCTTAAGTGTATAGCAGGCTGTACCATCAGGGTTTGTATAAGTATTCACACAGTGACGAAAGTGCCCAATGATGCACTTCTCAGAACATATGCTCAGGGCCAAAAAAGCCTGTGGAGAGGGAGGTCCCTGAACAAGTTGAGAGATTGGCTCCAAAGAACAGTAGGAGGGATTAGCCTTGATACTATTGATATTGGAAAGAGAATGAGTGTGGATACAGATACTTTTTTGGGAGTAGAGGTTGGAAGATCAGGGTCTTACTGCCTTATGGCCTCTTATCCTGCAGTGGTAAGTGAGGTTAACTGAAATGGAAGAGGTGACGACCTCATAGATTTGAATAGAGTGCTAAAGACTTCTAAAAGCCACTGTGTGCAGTGGAAGATGTTGTTGACCCAAAACATTCATTAAGAATCCAGGCCAGGTGGCTCATACCTGTGATACTAGCGCTTTGGGAGGCTGAGACAGGAGGATCGTTTGAGGCCAACAGTTTGAGACCAGTCTGGGCAACATAGTGAGACCCTGTCTCTACAAAAAAATAAATCAATAAAATTTTTAAAAAGCTGGGTGTGGTAGTGTATGCCTGTAGTCCCAGCTACTCAGGAGGCTGAAGTAGCAGGATCGCTTGAGGCCCAGGAGGTCGAGGCTGCAGTGAGCCAAGATTACACTACTGCACTTCAGCCTGGGTTGACAGAGCAAGACTTTCTTAAAAAAAAAAAAAAAAAAAACCCAGAGCAGAAATGAAAAACCTGTGAATTAGCAGTGACAAATAGTGAACAGTAATATTAATTTTTTGTTGATAATTTAGTAGCTTGGATACAGGAACTGATAGAGCAGATGGTTGGATTAATCCAAGGTTAGGATTTTGCTGATGGAATAAGAGGATAAAAAGGTTGAAGATGTTAACAAATAGTGATTTAAGTGATAGAAGTTGTAGCTAGAGTAAAATATTAAAATCTAAGATTTCAAATAGAGCAAGTCCAATTCTTTTTCTTTAATCAATATTTCTGGGCCAGGCGTCGTGGCACATGCCTGTAATCCCAGCCACTTTGGAGGCTGAGGCAGGAGAATTGCTTGAACCAGGGAGGCAGAGGTTGCAGTGAACCAAGACTGTGCCACTGCACTCTAGCCTGGGTGACAGAGCTAGACTCCATTTCAAAAAAAAAATTCTGACTCCCAGTTTTCTGGCTAATGAATCAGATACCACAGATACACAGTGATAGCATTTGTTTAGGTTATATTTTTTAAAACTTTGAGGCAGCCCTGTCAACATACCATGAAGCTCAGAAATAAACTGCTACCCAGGTAGCTTCTTTGAGTGTCACCTTGAGTGACAAACTGTAACAAGATTGTGTCTGTCATTGGGGCCTATTATATAATCACACTTGATTTGTGGCCTCTATTGTCTTTTCTAGCTTAGAGTTGACTTGAATCTCTTGTTCATCTGAAATGGTTAAAACCAGCTTTCTTCATTATCCTGGAGAAGGCTAAAGTTCTGAGGGCTTTCACTGTCTTAAGGAGCTAGTTATATGAGAAAGCTCTTGGCTTGGTCCATGGTATTTAGGAAGGAATGCTGTTTGGAGAAGAACCTTTTTGGAGCCTTGCATTTGATTGTTGGTGAGGAGGAGACAACAGAGATGTGTGGGGAATAAAGTTGGGCTATGGGGGAAGTATTTGGAGTGATAGATAACAAAGGACACAACGTTTTTTAAACCTCCTTTGATGCTCATCATTTCCTTTTTGGTAAAATGGGGGTAACAAAAGTAGTCTTCTCACATGACTGCTGTGAGGATTAAATGGGAAAATTATAAGCAGAGAGTAGCAAATATTATTATTATTGCATTTAGGCTTAATTATTGTCCAAAGAATATACCAGCATGATGCATAAGCAACTTTCAACTCCTTTAGCCATTTTCTGAAATATAACAATTAATGATTTTTTTTTAAAATCGAGGTCACATTTTAAACTGTAGAACCCATTGTGACCAACAGCCATCCCATTTGAGGGTATCTGGCTGCTGCCAGTTGGCTTTAAGATGTCATACTGCCCTCAAATGGAACTTTCAGGATGTCTACAGGTCCCTTTACTAGTTGGTTTCAATGAGCTTTTTTCAAAGTTTTTCTGGGTTGTAAACAGACGGATAAACATGAAATTCCAAGCAACCTAGTTCAAGGGCCTCCTTCCTTTAGGTAATGAAAGTTTGATGAATTGTCCTACTGTTTCTAAATATGTGGTTAATCATCCAAGAAAAATTGTTCCCTTGGCCAGAGGCTGCATTTGTGTCTAGGGCTTGGGTTAGTATGGGTTAAAGATAGCCAAGACTATTGTTCTCAAGCACAGGCAACTAAGGTCTCTTACTGATAAATTTATATATACATTATACACCTGCAAACTTTATTTTTTATATATAACTAGATTTTATTTATAGGTAATCTTTATATCTTTTATCTTAACCCAATTTTTAATTTAAATGGAGATGTTTATTAATTAAAATTAGTTTCAGAGTTTCAGGGATTTTTGAGGAATTTTTTGTTTGGAGGCTGATATGTTACAGAAGAAAGGTTATATCCACTGACTGATGTCTTTTATAGATCACTCCTACAGTGACAGCA